GCTTGAACCCGGGAGGCGGAGGTTGCTTTGAGCCGAGATCATGCCACTGCACTCCAGCCTAGGCAACAGAGCGACACCCTGTCTCAATAATGATAATAAAAGGCCGGGCGCGGTGGCTGACGCCTCTAATCCACCACTTTGGGAGGCCGAGGAGGGTGGATCACGAGGTCAGGAGATCAAGACCATCCTGGCTAACACGGTGAAACCCTGACTCTACTAAAAGTACAAAAAATTAGCCGGGCGAGGTGGCGGGCGCCTGTAGTCCCAGCTACTAGGGAGGCTGAGGCAGGAGAATGGCGTGAACCAGGGAGGCGGAGCTTGCAGTGAGCCGAGATGGAGCCACTGCACTCCAGCCTGGGCGACCTGAGCGAAACTCTGTCTCAAAAAAATAAATAAATACATAAATCAGTAATAATAATAATAATAATGAGGCTGTGGCGTTTGCAAGGTGCCCTCCACCTGGTTCCCGCTGCTAGTGTCCCTGCGGGTATCAGACACCCCTTGTCAGTCATGTGGGACACATTCAGTCCCAAACCACCAGATCGGGGACGTCCCTCACCTGCCCTGAACTTTCCATGGCTCTCCAGGGTCCTGGGGACAAACCCAAGCTATCCTCACTCAGGGTCTCCGCTGAGGGCTGGCCTCCCCGCCAGGCTGGGCCCACCCCCTGGAGCCCCAGCCCCTACGAGGGTCAAAGCCCTTCCCATATTCACAGGCCTTAGAGTTCGCGCCTTGGCTGGGCTCCTAGTCCGGGCTGAGCGTCTACTCGCTGGTTAAGGTCGGTCCTTCCAGGTCCACAGCGGCCTCCACGCGGCCCACCCCCTGCCTGCTCCGCCCCCTCCAGCCCCCTCCCGCGCTCTCACTCCGACCTTGCACCGGGAGGAGGGAATAGGGGGGTTGCCGCTGGGTGAATAGAGGGCGCGTGGGCAGGGGAGGGAGTGGCGAGCGGCTGCCGGAGAGGCGGGAAGGCAAGGCCAGGGGAGGGGGGCACGGGCTATAAACGCTCGGCCGCAGCGGCGCCGGCAGAGGAGCCGCCGAGCCCAGCACAGCTGCCCTCTGGACCCTGCGGACCCCAGCCGAGCCCCTTCCTGAGTTCCACAGGCGCAGCCCCCGGGCGGTCGGGCGGAGGGGTCCCCGGGGCGGTGCCAGGGCGCAATCCTGGAGGGCGGCCGGGAGGAGGAGGTGCGCGCGGCCATGCACACCGTGGCTACGTCCGGACCCAACGCGTCCTGGGGGGCACCGGCCAACGCCTCCGGCTGCCCGGGCTGTGGCGCCAACGCCTCGGACGGCCCAGTCCCTTCGCCGCGGGCCGTGGACGCCTGGCTCGTGCCGCTCTTCTTCGCGGCGCTGATGCTGCTGGGCCTGGTGGGGAACTCGCTGGTCATCTACGTCATCTGCCGCCACAAGCCGATGCGGACCGTGACCAACTTCTACATCGGTGAGTGCGGGCGCTGCGCCGCACCTGCTGCCCCACGCCCAGCGCCCGCGCATCCCCACCGCAGCCAACCTGGCGGCCACGGACGTGACCTTCCTCCTGTGCTGCGTCCCCTTCACGGCCCTGCTGTACCCGCTGCCCGGCTGGGTGCTGGGCGACTTCATGTGCAAGTTCGTCAACTACATCCAGCAGGTGCGCTCCGGAGCAGGAGGGGAGAGGGCGCAGTGGCCACACGCCCGGCTGGCGGCTCCCGCAGGTCTCGGTGCAGGCCACGTGTGCCACTCTGACCGCCATGAGTGTGGACCGCTGGTACGTGACGGTGTTCCCGTTGCGCGCCCTGCACCGCCGCACGCCCCGCCTGGCGCTGGCTGTCAGCCTCAGCATCTGGGTAGGTGAGTACAGCTCAGGGGCCTCACGGGAGAAGGAGCGGGGTCTTCATCCTGGCTTGTGGCACAGGCTCTGCGGCGGTGTCTGCGCCGGTGCTCGCCCTGCACCGCCTGTCACCCGGGCCGCGCGCCTACTGCAGTGAGGCCTTCCCCAGCCGCGCCCTGGAGCGCGCCTTCGCACTGTACAACCTGCTGGCGCTGTACCTGCTGCCGCTGCTCGCCACCTGCGCCTGCTATGCGGCCATGCTGCGCCACCTGGGCCGGGTCGCCGTGCGCCCCGCGCCCGCCGATAGCGCCCTGCAGGTGCGCGGCGTGGGTGGGAGGACAGCAAGGCTGGGCGGGCGGGGAGGCACCGTGGTGGGAGGCGCCGGTGGGGGCATCTGCGCGGGCAGGGACAGCCCAAGGGGTCCAGGAGGGGCGGTGCGAGGGGATGAGCTGAGCCGGGCCCCAGCCTTTCGTCTAACCACCTTCACGGCACCCCCCCAGGGGCAGGTGCTGGCAGAGCGCGCAGGCGCCGTGCGGGCCAAGGTCTCGCGGCTGGTGGCGGCCGTGGTCCTGCTCTTCGCCGCCTGCTGGGGCCCCATCCAGCTGTTCCTGGTGCTGCAGGCGCTGGGCCCCGCGGGCTCCTGGCACCCACGCAGCTACGCCGCCTACGCGCTTAAGACCTGGGCTCACTGCATGTCCTACAGCAACTCCGCGCTGAACCCGCTGCTCTACGCCTTCCTGGGCTCGCACTTCCGACAGGCCTTCCGCCGCGTCTGCCCCTGCGCGCCGCGCCGCCCCCGCCGCCCCCGCCGGCCCGGACCCTCGGACCCCGCAGCCCCACACGCGGAGCTGCTCCGCCTGGGGTCCCACCCGGCCCCCGCCAGGGCGCAGAAGCCAGGGAGCAGTGGGCTGGCCGCGCGCGGGCTGTGCGTCCTGGGGGAGGACAACGCCCCTCTCTGAGCGGACCCGGTGGGAATCCGAGCGGCTCCCTCGGGAGCGGGGACTGCTGGAACAGCGGCTATTCTTCTGTTATTAGTATTTTTCTTACTGTCCAAGATCAACTGTGGAAATATTTTGGTCTCTTGTGACGTTCGGTGCAGTTTCGTTGTGAAGTTTGCTATTGATATTGAAATTATGACTTCTGTGTTTCCTGAAATTAAACATGTGTCAACACAGGACTTTCTGGATCATTCCAGAAAGTGTCAGACGTTTTCTCATTGTCTTGTAGTTGACTGTCACTGTGTACGAT